ACCTTCACTTTAAGGGTTCCTTCTAGTGATTTTTTTTAATTTGTAGAAGCAAATTTAATTTAATTTGAGTTAATCTCTAGTTTAAAATAAGCTGAGGGGGCAGGTATGGGCTTCATAGTGTCAGTCAGATCTGGGTTTGAATCCTGGTCCACCTTGTATTAGCTGTGTGATCTCGGTCGAATTACTCAAACTTTCAAAACCTGTTTTCTCTCAGTAAAACTGAAGCAGTAATACCACTGCTCAGGATGGATAGGACAATTTAATAGGCTCAAGTATGTAAGTGCTTGGTTATTCAGGAGGGGTAATTTTCTTCCTGTCTTCCCCTGCCTATTAGCAGTAGCCTCAGTGTTGAATGGCAAGATACAGCCCAAGATTTTCCTGTAAATATGCCAGCAGTGCACAGCTCCTCCCCTCTCTACCTCATCTTTGTCCCTGTATACCATGGTCAAGGAAATGAGAAGTAAACTAGCCGCTGTAGGTCACTGACACTCTCCTTAGAAATGCTAAATATTTCTTTTCCCACCTTCTTTTCAGTGTAATCTGACCTGAGTTCTCTGAATGCTTGACCTTCCCAGGGAGTTTCAGCGGGTGAGAAAGCCTGACACTGCTTGGATTACTTGAATATATACAGAGCTACTCACTCATATGTCCATGCATTTTTGGGGTTTTTTTTTTTTTAGTTATATAGTTTGTGGAATTATTTTGCAAGTTACCTTTTTCCCTTTAGACTTTTCAAAAAAGAACCTTTTAAAATTTTATGACGGGATAAGCAATATGGTGGTTAGCAAGATTAATGTTTACCAGTTTGCTGAAGGGAAAATCAAACAACATATGTCCAAACTCTGTTTAAGAATTTCCATGGGATTCTGAATTCCTTAATCTCTGTAGTTTTATGAAGTCATAGCAACATGCCGCATACTTGAGTTATAGCTCCTTGTCGAAATGTGTTTGTATAATTTGACTTTATGTTCAAAATAAGAAACAAGTAGCCGTAAGAAAAACATCTTGGTACTCTCTCACCCTGCTACTTCCAACTTTTACCCCTCTACTCCTTTCCTATCCTGAAAAATACACCCTCCCATCATACCTGCCTCCCCCGCTTGCTGTTGTACCAGCCTTTTGTTTCATCCCCAGCTGAGATTTGAGAGGTGAATATTCACTTTCCCACATACCCTTGCACACGTGAGCCAGACTTTTTCACCGAAAGTGCTCAGGCCAAAGTGTCAGGTGACTCTCAGCTGCCAGATCCAGCGGTCACTTTTGCCCCTTAACGTGCGTGACTTGCTTTTGACACCTGCAATGCTGCTTACCACTCTCTTCCTGAAGGGGTTGCCTCTTTTGGCTTCTAGGCCAACATTCTCTTCATAGTTCTTGTCCTCTGACCCACCCTTCTTCCTCTCCTCTGCTGAATGCTTTTCTTCTCCCAGTTCCCTAAATGCTAGTGATCCCCTGGATTCTGCCATTGGCCTTTTTTCTCTGTGTATGCTCTCCTTGGATTATCTCATCCTGCATATGTGGATTAGTCACAAATCTGTAAATCCCAGATCTTTCTCTTAGGATTCAGGACAACCAACTACTAGATACCTTGACTTAAATTTATTATGCCACTACCAGCTATTCCAACTGAAAAATTGAATTGAGTGGAAATCATGTTGACTATAGAGTAGTTTTCTCCTTCATCTCCCTGCCTCCAGTCTTTCCTCCCTTCAATCTTGCTTCTACATTCCTGGTAGAATTCTTTTTAAAACGGAATGGTGACCTCATTGCCTCACTTGTTAAAACCCTTCAGGGGTTCCTTACTGTCCCTTTGTAATTAGGATCTTACAATATTGAACTTTCCCTGAGTTGTACCCTGGAAAATCTCCCCATCCTTCAATTTTCCAACCCTCACCCCCCACCCCCACCCTTTGGTGTTCTGGGAAACCACAAAGGACTATCTTGTTCTCCAATATTCTGAGATTAGACCCATCTCTGTCCTTCCTGACTCCCAGATGACTTCCTTGTTTACCTGCCTCTATAGAACTCCAGACCCTTTCCTTTTCTTTGAGACAGCCCTCATTAGTGTTTTATTCCAGTAGCTTGAAGAAAATCACCTCCTTAATTGTCTGGTGCATTTTGGCTCTCACAAGTCTTACCCTGTTAATTTGTTACAGTTATCATTCTATCATGTTATGTTTGTTTATAATATAATCTCTACATTGTATTATTTATAATAAATTACAATATATTGTTCATAAATTGTTAGTATAAAATACTATTTTATGTTTATACTTCCACTTTAAGTCCTTAGTGTTTATAAAATACTTGTATTTATAAACAAGGATGAATTATAAAATAAGTCTGTCCAAATCTATTTCTAGATGCTTTTAAGAGGTGTTTTTTAGTAGTTGGAGGTTTTATTAATTATGTTACCAACTAAACTGCTGAGACACCCAAATAGAATGACTTAAATAAGATAGATGTTTATTTCCTCCTTACAGAACAGTCCAGATATGAGCAGCCAGCAACTGGCAGGATAGCACTCCTGTGCTACACACGTGATTTCTAAGGTTGTCCTGCTGTCCCCATTTCTAGCCCGCAGGAAAAAAGGAAAAGGAAGGCCAAGTCAAGTAGCCTTGTCTTGTAGCCTTGTCTTTATGAAGGTTACCAGGAAATTAGTTGAACTGCTTCTTACATCCTGTTGGTCCCTCCTCATTAGGTGGCCACATCTGGCTGCAAATGAGGCTGGGAAATGTTATCTCTAGATGGGCACCTTTGCACCTAGCTAAACTGGGTGGTGATGGTGGCAGGTGTATGTTACTAAATAATGATTTTGGGGGCACACTTAGTAGTTATCATAGAAATGGAAGACTATTTTGATTAAAAAGTCAACTTGGGAGGAAATGAGTGATTAAAAAACATCTGGGCCTACCCTATAAGCTTCAGTACTTGCCATATGTAAGTAACAGGACTCAATACTTCTTTCTTTTTTCCTTCTAGAAAAGTATGCCATGCAGAGTTAAGAGTATGTAAATTTAAAAGACAGTTTGTAGCTCTTACTCTCAACCAGTGCATTTGTGGTGAAAATGGGTGGCATAGGATACATGTGCATATTACAAACAAATGCTTGCAACATGGAATTCTCTCTACACTTTTTTGTCTCATTACTTATATTTTCAGATTCAGTACAACTTGTGGTATCAGTTTATCACCATCTTCGAAATATTTTCTGAAAGATGATATATTTTCTAAGTGGAAGAATTATTCCTTTCCTGCTCTCTTGTATTCCTCACTCTCAAATGTCTTAGATAATTTGGGTCAATTTCCTGGCTGATGTCCCCTGGCCTACTAGTAATGGAATGAATACATGCTTGCCGACATGCAGATCCTCTCAGGCCATGGTACAGGGCAGCCTCTAACCATGAGCAGCTTCAGCTGTTTCCTGCTTTATGCAGTACGGATACTGTCATGTTGTACATATATTCTGATACGGAAAAGTGTGGGAAATGCTGTTTTAATGGTTTATGCCAATTTCATCTCTTTGTACTCCAAATTTTTTACTAGAAAATAATTGTAATATGTAACATCCTACCATGGTAAAAGGTCAGTCCCCTTGGTAAAGAAGTAAAAATTATCTTGCTATGTTATCCACTTTGGATGGACTGCAACTGTAAAATATCTAAGATATGATGTTGTGTCCGGAATTGGTGGGTTCTTGGTCTTACTGACTTCAAGAATGAAGGGCTGGCCAACTGCTCCGAGTGCGGGGCCCACCAAGCCCACGCCCACCCGGAACTCCAGCTGGCCCGCAAGCACAGCACGCAGCCTTGGTTCCCGCTCACGCCTCTGCCTCCACACCTCCCTGCAAGCTGAGGGAGTGGGCTCCAGCCTTGGCCAGCCCAGAAAGGGGCTCCCACAGTGCATTGGTGGGCTGAAGTGCTCCTCAAGTGCCACCAAAGTGGGAGCCCAGGCAGAGGAGGTGCCGAGAGCAAGCAAGGGCTTTGAGGACTGCCAGCACACAATGTGACTACAGATTATTTGCCTAAAAATATCTATACTTACGTTTATATGTCAGCCATACATAATGGCATCAGACCTTTCTAGCCCATGTGGCCTATAATTAGGGTGACAGTAACACTTGGTTTTCCTGGAAACGTCCCTGGTTTTTGTTTACTATTACTGCTTGTTGCTGGTCTCAGTTATCACAGTTTTTTTTTTTTTTTGCATTTATACACTTTATTGTCTTTTTAAAAATTTTTTACATATAGTGAAGATGGGGTCTTACTATGTTCCCAGGCTAGTCTCGAACTCCTGGGCTCAAGCAATCCTCCCAAAGTGCTAGGATTACAGGCGTGAGTCACTGCACGGGGCCGTGTCATTTTAGATATTAGCACTGCTTACCCTAAATAATTCTGGGCAGAATGGTGGTAGTGGTCCATGCTCCGTCTTTTCCAAACTACTTAAGATAAGTATGGGTGGATCTTTAAGCTCTTGGAGGGCAAGGACTCTATCTATCTTGCTCTACTGTGTGTGTGTGTGTGTGTGTGTGTGTGTGGTGTGTGTGTATGTGTGTGGTGTGTTCAGCACCTAGCACATTACCTAAGCTAAACATTTGAAAATGTAAATGATTATGAGCTTGATGGCTTCATGACAACACAGATTTGGTAAAGTCTATGATGGGCAAGATACTTTGTTGCCAACTACAAATCCTAAATACCTAACAGAGTGTAGCGTTTAGGAATGAATAGATTAATGATTGGTCACCTCAGTCTTATATATTTCTTAGCATTTGCAGTCTCTATCTAAAGATATTGTGGTCCATCAACACATTAGACAATCCTACAATTACAGTTGTAACATGTTGTATATAAAGTCACACAAACAAGCAACTGTTTCTTGGGTATAATGATCCGTGTTTACTGTTTTTTGATTTTATGAGGAAAAAAGATGGCATTTAATTACTCCAATAATGATCACATCGTAGATAGATAAATTCTATCACTTGTAAGATTTAGACCTTAATTTGTAACCAATGTATGATATTTTAGGCTGGAATTCCCAGTGGATGTGCCAGGAATGGCTACTGGATGGCTGAAATATTCACTCCTTTGGGCAGGGCTGGAGACCCTTTGCCTGACTGTATTCGCCCTCTTCAGTTTACCCCAGGGCATATATAAATGTCCTTTCCTCTGTGGGCCATAAAGTGAAACAGATTGGGAAACACTGTTAATGACCTCTACAACCAAAATAGCAGGTGCTTAAATAAATGCAGTGGCACCCTTGACATTTGAGTATGCAAAATAATTTTTCAAAAATGTTATCTTGGGCCATTTTTTGAGAGTTAAATAGATGTGCTTTATCAGAAAGTAAATATCCAAGATTATCAAAGTCAAAGACCATAATCTTCAAAGAAGCAATTCATCTAAAATAAGTAACAACATACTGAATTAGAAAGCATGTTCTCACATGAAGTTCACAAAAAAGTCTCACAAAAAAAGAGAGAAAGATAGTATGTTTGTTTATATTTTGGACCTTCCCACCACAGGAAGGTTTAAGCGTGTTTATGAACTGCAGGCTGCTCAATTGCGATTCAGTCCTACATCTCTACTAATGCTTTATTGCAGGGGGAAATGTTAGAAATTATAGCATCATGACAGTGGCTATCTACTAAAATTCTGCCAGTTAAGATAATTTGGGGAAAGGGAAGAAACCATTAATTCCAAGCACACCTTAGTTTGTGAAGGGCTTCCAGTTAAATGTCCTATCAGATCTGCTTTTCTAAAGATCATTTGTTATTTTCATAAGAGCTGCACAAATAGATGCTAAGTACTTAGAAACAGAATTAAATAAATCAAATGTGAATAAAACATTTGTTTGTTTTATCAAATCCTTTGAAATAGAACAAAAGTTATATTTAGCCAAATTTACCAATTTATCACTAAATCGAAAATAAGGACTTGTTTGTATTACTTCGAAAGGCCAACCCTTTAGGGGAATTTTTATTTAGCTCTAAAATGTTTTTTAATGTCAATAATGAATTCCACTGCAATAGCGATTATATTGCCAAAGGTCATTAATGATTTTTAAGTCTTCATTACGCTTTAATGAGATTGAGATTAAGATCTCTGTAATATTTGACTGATGTATAGTTTAACTCTGTGTCTCCTCATCTTTTGATTTTCTTGCTTTTCTGTTCTCTCTTTTCTTCGTTGATTTTTTTTTTCTTCTCAAAGCCTTCATGATCTTTATTTTTCCCCTGTCACCACTACATTTCAAATCCTGGGTTTTCCTCAGGGGCCGCCACCTTCCCCAAATTTTTCTGGACATTTAAATCCAATTTTGTGGAATTTTCAGGGTAGGAACATTCAATGAGCGGGCCTACCATGTGTTCAACATTAGACTGGGTGGTGTATGTACCTTGTCACAGTGGGGTTTTATTTCCATTTCATTGATAAGGAAAATGAAGGCCCAAGTTTACACAGTGATGTGAAACATTATCTGTGTTCCTATTGTACAGGTAAAAGGTGGAAATAGGGGTGAAAACTCAAGCAAGCTAACTACTTAAGCCACATTCTTATCCAGTATACTACCAACTTAAGAACTGAATTTCTAGTTTAAATTAGCTCTATAATAGAGACTCTAGGCTATTTGTGTTTAAATTATTCCATCTGTTAGATATCTTTATACAGGTGCAAACTATTTGCCCTAATTAGCCCATTAATCTATCCATTTTATTCAATACCTTTTCTACCACTCACAACCTAGTTTTAACTACCTACATATATCCTTTGCCTGGAGTCATGCAATAGCTGCTTTCCTGATCTTATATCTTCCCTCACTAATCTGTATGCTAAGCCCAGAGTAATCTTTAAAAGGGACAAATTTAATTTTCATCAACCTCCAATCTGCAGCTGAAAACACACCAGTGACTTAAAACTGCCCTTAGTTTGATGACATCAAACTATGCTTCTAAGCATCATCTCACACTGCATGTTCCTGTGACTCTTCAAGCTTTGGGCACTAGCCTTCTTTCAGTTCTCTGGTCATTCTTTGTTCCCCTCTCTCCACAGGGCCTTTGCACATTCTGGGCCACCATACTCCTATACTCTTTCTTCACACCTCCCTTCCATCACGATTTCCTCAGAAAATTCCTCCCTGATCTTGCCAGCTGGAGGAAACACCCCATTATGCACTTTCATAGTACCATGCAAGCAGGGGAAGGTCCAAGCTTCCTGGGATCTGAAATTTTTGTAATTTGAGGGGCTGTCTTTAAGAAAAATAAAATTAGAGATACAAATATGAGTATAGGGCCTTGGAAGCGGTCAGTGCGAGGATAGGGTCCTGACCCTTAACCTTTCACTGCATGGCAAATCTACCTCAGCCTGTACCTCTTGTTGGTAGCTCTTCACATTGACAATTCAATTTATATACACAACTCGGTGAATATTTCTTTCCCCTACACTATGCACTGTGTGAGAGAGGAAATATGTCTGAATTTACTCCCCAAGCTTTCTCCAGGAATTTGCATAGTGTTAACACTTGAGTATACAGTATATATTTCTTGGGTAAAGGAATAAATGAGCAAATGAATAATTAGAAGAAGACTTAGAGTTAATGCTTATAATGCCCGTATAAAATTGTCCGAATTTTTTGGAACCCAAAGCCAAGTGGAGAACATCTGGGTTCCATGGCTCATACCATTTCATCATGAAAGACAAACTTCTCAGTACCAGGTGGTAAAGATGAATGTTGATAGGTTTATTTATATAAAGCACCTTATTCCACACAATGAATAATAACCAGCAGCTGTTACTCAGTGCTTACCATGTGCTGGGCACTTGCTCAACACTTGCACATGGTATTCTGCCTTAACACATATGGCATTCACCACTAACTGCAGAGTTACTCTCAGTCAGAATTTCTGCCTCCATGGTCCATGCAATGCAGAAGGGCAGAAAACCCCATGCAGGACAAGGAAAAGGAGGCCTGAGGTGCTGGCACCTTCACTGTCTCAAGGGTCCTCCCTCTCTGGAGCTCCTTCCTCTCTGCCATTTTATATCACCTTTTATGTGCTAAAATGGTGTTTGTTTGCCACTGCCCCAGAGATGATACTGGCTTATCACCTGCCCTCTGCTTAGTTCTTGGTATTATCTCCTAGTGAGGGTATGCCCAAGCTTACCTTTGTCTTTGTTTTCCTGTAGAGTGCTTAATTATGAGTCAAACTACATGCAGGTGGTCTATCCGAATGAGTTAGCATCAGAATGACCTGTTAAAAAGAGTTCTAATATGTTGCCCAGCTGGACATTGAAAAATGCCTGTTAGAGTTGTTGATCATTTTGACTTTGGTATAATTAATAGTGACCTTTTCTCACTGCCAGTATTTGGTTCAGGTTGGGTGCCTTCTGAGCACCCTTCTGGAATGCTGTACAGTTGTGAGTGATTCATTCTGTTAACAAATCTTTATTAAGTGCCTAATCTGTGCTGTGCCCTGAGGATACGCAGATAAAAGAAACTGTCCTCCCATTAGGTGGAGGCATTGAAACCCAAGTGGAGGAAGACAGGGAGACAGAACTGACAGTTCTGCAAGTATCATGAGCAGCCATTGTCTGACTTTGCATTCATTTCTGGTCTTACTGGCTAGAATCTCCTAATAAACTACCAAGTAATCCTTTTAACTGAATAAGCTACCTATCCAAGGATTAGAATTTGTATCTGAGTGTTTTTCTCTCATACTAACTTTGAGAACTTTTTGAGGGTTAGTGAGGTAAGCACCAGAGCAAGATACTCAGGTTCTTTTCCAGCAATCTGTACCAAACCAGGAATAAGGACTGACAGGCTCCCAGCTGTCTGTCACCAGAGCAGATATTTATGGGTTTATGATCAGAGGTTCTTTTGGTCCCAAAAAGTAACTGGAAAAGAATGTGGCAACTTCCTGGGACCATGGAAAGCTGCTTGGGTGTCAGGGATATGCTATGCCAGGTATATGCTAGAAGAAATACTATTAAATGTCAGTAAACTTAAAAGGAAAATGGTCAAGTTTAATCTAAGATGTCCATTTTGCAGATGGAAAGAAGCAGGGAATTTAAAAATGCAAGCAAAGCTCCCATTACAAATCCTACTAACTGTCTCATAAACTGGATGAAGTTAGGCGATAAAGTTGAACCAAATTCTTCACTCAGTTTGGGATGACTTTCTCTGGAGCCTTTATTAAGGTCTCTTAGCTGCCAGACTGTTTTAGGGACTAATGAAACTATTGTCATTATCCCTTGCTCTTTTTATGTTTCCTCTAAGTTGCTTTCTCAGTAAGGACAGCTTTTAATTTTTTAAAAAATTATTTCCCTTTTTAATCCCCAGAACCCTATAGCAAAAACTCCATAATTATTTGTTAAAGTTTCTAGTAGAGGGTACACTAAGTGGGGTCTATAGATACTGAAGCTCTTGTGAAATTCTGCTGGCCTGAGTTCATGATTTAAGGGAATGCTGGTGATAGCTTGTAGAAGAAACTGAGATTGTATGGAATAAAATGTGGAAGCCATTGATTTTAGAGCCTCTTTTTTATTGTTCTGTGAATAAAATCTCATTTGTAAGCCCTCAAATGTGGGCCTTGACTTTTAGAATTGAGAGCTAGAAGTAAAAACAAATTCACAGCAGTGTACTAACACATTTTTGTTAATTCCTAAGATATTTTGCTTTAGACCTATTAACATATTTAGAGTTATGTTCCTTAGTTCTGAGGCAAATTTGCTCTGTGAATAGCACTACACTAGGAAGAAATCCTAAAAGAGACATTAACATGTAATTTGTGTAAAGTTCTTTTTATATTTCACAAGTTATGAATTTTCTATAGTCCTTTTAAGTGTTAAATGGATTTATAAAAAGCTTTTGGTGGTTAGCAAAATGGGTGGTTTTTGCCTAATGTGAAATCTGAGATTGATAAGTTTTATATAAGGAGTGTTTTTTTAAATCTTGAGATTTTTTATGTAAAAAAATTGTTTCAGTTATTTTTGATATCTAAACCAAAATAGCATTAGAAAGGAGCTATTTTAAAAGTTTAATTTCTTATCATAATCTTTTAAGAGGGAGTGACACCAGTGACTTACGTTTCGTTTCTATATAGAATTATATCAGCTATAGAGTATATTGTATACTTGTAATACCCATAACTATTAACACTTAAATAATACAGTAATACAGAGGCCTATTGGGAAAAAAAAAAAAAAAAAAACTAAATCATTCCTTTTTCCCCTATTGCTTCTGAAGCATTTTTTATTTTCTTTAACTGTATAAATTTTTGATAACTGATTTGGGTGTGCTGTGTGAGTATCTGTGTGTACATACACATATGTGCTTACGTGTCTGTTGAGTGTTAGGGAAGGCTTGTTGTAGAGATGGTGTAGCTCATTATAAACTTTAGTTTGTTCTCATTTGATTTATTTCAATGAAAGATTTGAGAATTTGATCCTCGTAAGTCTCTTGCATGTTCTCCATTTGCCCAGGTTGACCAAGAGGGCTAACTTTTTTCCCTGCAGAAAGAAAGTGAAAGTTGATATTTGATTGGGTAGTTAATTCATGCCTACATGAAAAATTACAGGCCAGATGTGGTGGCTCATGCCTGTAATCCCAACACTTTGGGAGGCCAAGGCGGATGAATCACTTGAGTCCAGGAGTTCAAGACCAGCCTAGGCAACATGGTGAAACCCTGTCCCTACAAAAAATACAAAAAATTAGCTGGGCTACTCGGGAGGCTGAGGTAGGAGAATCACCTGAGCCCAGGAGGTCAAGGCTGCAGTGAGCCAAGATCACGCCACTGCACTCTAGCCTGGACAACTGGAGTGAGACCCTATTTCAAAAAAAACAACAAAAAAGAAAAACTAAGTATAATTGAGTGTTATATTGATTACATTAATCAAGCCATTTGCTTCTTTATACATTAAATTCTTATTTAAATAATATTTCAAAGCCATTTGGCTTCCTTCTTTTAATAGGGGTACTAAGACCTCCTAGTGCAGATAAACTTTTAAAGGTTTTTTTTGTTTGTTTGTTTTGTTTTGTTTTGTTTTGTTTTTTGAGAGAGAGAGAGTCTTGCTCTGTTGCCCAGGTTGGAGTGCAATGGCACAATCTCAGCTCACTACAACCTCCGCCTCCCAACTTCAAGCAATTCTTCTTCCTCAGCCTCCTGAGCAGCTGGGATTCCAGGCATCTGCCACCAAGCCCGGCTAATTTTTAAATTTTTAGTAGAGTCATGGTTTCACATGTTGGTCAGGCTGGTCTTGAACTCCTGACCTCAGGTGATCTGTCCTCCTCAGCCTCCCAAAGTGCTGGGATTACAAGCGTGAGCCACTGCACCCGGCCAACTTTTAAAGTTTTAATTTAGGTGATTATATTTTTCTGTTTTAATGCTAGGGTTTCTTTTATTGCTTATAACAATCTCATGAATATATGTTTTCTAGCAGTCACCAAGCTACCCACATTTACCCTGGCTAACAAATGGGAACAAAGAGCAAGATTTGAATCCAGGTCTCTTGGGCATCGGAGTTGTGCTCTTTCTAGTATCATTTGCCACCTCTTCATATAATTTTTTTTTTGGGGGAGATGGAGTTTTGCTCTTGTTACCCAGGCCAGGGTGCAGTGGGGCGATCTTGGCTCGCTGAAACCTCCGCCTCTCAGGTTCAAGCTATGCTCGTGCTTCAGCCTCCCAAGTAGCTGGGATTACAGGTGCTCGCCACCACACCTGGCTAATTTTTTGTATTTTTACTAGAGACCGGGTTTCATCATGTTGGCCAGGCTGGTCTCGAGCTCCTGACCTCAGGTGATCCACCTGCCTTGGCCTCCCAAAGTGCTGGGATTACAGACATGAGCCACTGCGTCTGGCCAATAATTTTGACTTAAATACATCTAAAAGAATAAATAAAATTAAATGCCACATATTTATCATTAGTCATTTATTCCAGGATTACTCTATGTGCGTGGTGCTACATGCTAGTTCAAAATTCAACGAATTGGTCTAGTCATCTTCAGTAAAGACTAAGACAGACTTTTCTCCTCAATGATTCTTTTTTTCTTTTTTAAATTCAGATTCAGCAAACATCTTTGGGGGCTTACTTTGTGCCAGACCCTAAACCAGGTGTTCCTAATACGTTACACTGTGAGGTGGTTTTTATTATTAAGATTTTACCAATGAGGCATGAATGTTAGAGAGGTAATAATATAAGCAATCATTTAAAAACATACTTGAACTTAGAATGTAGTATAGCATGAATAGTTACAATAGGCTACAATCATATCTACCTTCACTATCCTATTTCTGTTGAAAGGCAGTTTAGGCAGTAAAATAAACAAAGGTTGAGATCTGGTTTCTTTATTTTAACAGCTTTATGGAGATAAAATTTACATACCATACAATTTACTCATTTGAAGTATATAATTCAGTGTTTTTTAGTGTAATCACAGAATTGTCCAACAACCATGTCTTCTGATTTTTGAACTGTTACTGATTTTTTTTCATTACTACTAACCATACATTTGAATAAGAAAACAGGATCATAATTCTAAAAGGGTTATATTCAACCCTGTTGTTTTCAGATTTAGTTTTGTTCAACCAAAGTCCAATAACTTTCCCTTTTCAGTTCTACTACAAAAAGCTTCCTTGACTTCCATGAGAAATGTTTGCTTACAGGAATGTTAAGCTGATTTTCATGTGTGCCATTGACAAGGAGAAGCTTTGGAATGTGAAATCCACTTCCGCATAATGTAATTATTTAAGTCTTTTGCAATAGATGTACTATAAAAGAGAAATCAAAGAATATATGCGATTAATACTTACTAAATATATGTTTTTCAAGTTAAAAAACAAAAATCCCTTGATAACCATTTATAGCCATTCTGAGTCCTGATTCACTAAGGAGATCAAACCTCAAGATATGGATAGGATGCAGAGAAACCAGGTGCTGATCCCTTCTCTCATTGGCTTAAGTTCACATTAGAAAGAATCGTATTGTTATGATGGCCATACTTCCCAAAGCAATATGTAGATACAGTGCTATTCCTATCAAACTACCAGTGTCATTTTTCACAGAATTAGAAAAAAACGATTCTAAAATTCATATGGAACCCAAAAAAAGCCAAATCACCAAAGCAATCCTAAACACAAAGAATAAAGCTGGAGATATCACATTATGTGACTTCAAACTATACTACAAGACTACAGTAACCAAAACAGCATGGTACTGATACAAAAGCAGACACACAGACCACTGGAACAGGACAGAGTCCACAAAATTACACACATACAACCACCTGATCTTTGTGACAAAGTCGACAGTAACAAACAATGGGGAATGGACTCCCTATTCAATAAATGGTGCTGGAATAACTGGCTAGCCTTATGCAGAAGATTGAAACTGGACCCCGTCCTTTCACCATATACAAAAACTAACTCACGATGGATTAAAGGACTTAAAGGTAAGACCTAAAACAATAAAAACTCTGAAGAAAACCTAAAAAATACTATTCTGGATGTTGGCCTTGGCAAAGAATTTATGACTAAGTCCCCAAAGGCAATTGCAACAAAAACAAAAATTGACAAGTGGGACCTAATTAAACTAAAGAGCTTCTGCACAGCAAATTAAACTGTCAACAGTAAACAGACAGCATACAGAATGGGAGAAAATATTTGCAAACTATGCATCTGACAAAGGTCTAATATCTAGAATCTATAAGGAACTTAAATCAGCAAGCAAAAAACAATCCCATTAAGAAATGGGCAAAGGACATGAACAAACACTTCTCAAAAGAAGACATACATGCAGCCAACAAATATATGAAAAAATGCTCAGCATCACTAATCATTAGAGAAATGCAAATCAAAAAGTCAGTGAGATACCCTCTCACACCAGAATGGCTATTATTAAAAAGTCAAAAAACACCAGATGCTGGCAAGGTTGCAGAGAAAAGAAAACACTTACGCACTGCTGGTGGGGATGTAAATTAGTTCAGCCACTGTGGAAAGCAGTGTGTAGACTTCTCAAAAAAGTTAAAACAGAACTATAATTCAACCCAGCAATCTCTATTGTGTATATACCCAAAGGAAAACAAATCATTCTACAAAAAAGATGTGTACTTGTATGTTCATTGCAGCACTATTCACAATAGCAAAGACATGTAATCAACCAAGATGCCCGTTGACAGTGGACTGGATTTTTTTTTTAATATGGTACATATACACCATGGAATACTATGCAACCATAGAAAAGAATATATCATGTTTTTTGCAGCAACATGGATGCAGCTGCAGGCCATTATCCTAGGCATAGTAATACAGAAACATAAAACCAAATACCACATGTTCTCACTTATAAGTGGGAGCTAAACACTGAATACACATGGATACAAAGAAGGGAACAATAGACACAGGGGCCTGCTTAATAGGGGAGAGAAAGGAGGGGAGTTGGGTTGGAAGGCTCCCTATTAGGTACTATACTCATTACCTTGATTGGGGGTCCCCAACCCCTGGGCCACGGACTGCTGCTGATTCATGGCCTGTTAGGAACCGGGTCGCACAGCACCAGGTGAGCAGTGGGAGAGTGAGCAAAGCTTCATCTGTATTTACAGCCACTCCCCATTGTTGACATTACTGCCTTAGCTCTGCCTCTTGTCAGATCAGCAGCAGCATTAGATTCTCGTAGGAGTGTGAACCCTATTGTGAACTGTGAATTCAAGGGATCTAGGTTCTGCTATCCTTGTGAGAATCTAATGTCCGATGATTTGTCACTGTCTTCCATCACTCCCAGATGGGACCGTCTAGTTGCAGGAAAAGCTCAGGGATCGCGCTGATTCCACATTATGGTGAGTTGTATAATTATTTCATTATATATTACTTACTGAATATCAGTCCTTTCCCCTACTTCAGGAGTCCCCGGGCCCCAGGCTGCAGACTGGTACCTGTCGAGAGCTGTTAGGAACTGGGCTTCACGGCAGTAGGTGAGCGGCGGGAGAGTGAGCATTACTGCCTGAGAATAATGTCTTTTGTCTTCTTGTTTTCTAGGAATGTTTACCCTTGCGGAAGTTGCATCACTTAATGACATTCAGCCAACTTACCGAATCCTGAAACCATGGTGGGATGTGTTTATGGATTACCTAGCTGTTGTTATGTTAATGGTAGCCATCTTTGCAGGAACCATGCAACTTACCAAAGATCAGGTGGTCTGTTTGCCAGTATTGCCATCTCCTGTAAATTCAAAGGCACATACACCACCAGGAAATGCCGAGGTCACCACCAACATCCCAAAGATGGAAGCAGCCACCAACCAAGACCAAGATGGGCGGACAACAAACGACATTTCCTTTGGGACATCTGCTGTGACACCTGACATACCTCTCAGAGCCACATATCCTCGCACAGATTTCGCACTTCCAAATCAGGAGGCAAAGAAAGAGAAGAAAGATCCAACAGGTCGAAAAACAAACTTGGATTTTCAGCAATATGTATTTATTAATCAAATGTGTTACCATCTGGCCCTTCCGTGGTATTCTAAGTACTTTCCATACCTAGCTCTTATACATACTATTATTCTCATGGTCAGTAGCAACTTTTGGTTCAAATATCCCAAAACATGCTCAAAAGTAGAACATTTTGTTTCAATATTAGGAAAGTGCTTTGAATCCCCTTGGACGACAAAAGCGTTGTCTGAGACAGCATGCGAAGACTCAGAGGAAAACAAGCAGAGAATAACAGGTGCCCAGACTCTACCAAAGCATGTTTCTACCAGCAGTGATGAAGGGAGCCCCAGTGCCAGTACACCAATGATCAATAAAACTGGCTTTAAATTTTCAGCTGAGAAGCCTGTGATTGAAGTTCCCAGCATGACAATCCTGGATAAAAAGGATGGAGAGCAGGCCAAAGCCCTGTTTGAGAAAGTGAGGAAGTTCCGTGCCCATGTGGAAGATAGTGACTTGATCTATAAACTCTATGTGGTCCAAACAGTTATCAAAACAGCCAAGTTCATTTTTATTCTCTGCTATACAGCGAACTTTGTCAACGCAATCAGCTTTGAACACGTCTGCAAGCCCAAAGTTGAGCATCTGATTGGTTATGAGGTATTTGAGTGCACCCACAATATGGCTTACATGTTGAAAAAGCTTCTCATCAGTTACATATCCATTATTTGTGTTTATGGCTTTATCTGCCTCTACACTCTCTTCTGGTTATTCAGGATACCTTTGAAGGAATATTCTTTCGAAAAAGTCAGAGAAGAGAGCAGTTTTAGTGACATTCCAGATGTCAAAAACGATTTTGCGTTCCTTCTTCACATGGTAGACCAGTATGACCAGCTATATTCCAAGCGTTTTGGTGTGTTCTTGTCAGAAGTTAGTGAAAATAAACTTAGGGAAATTAGTTTGAACCATGAGTGGACATTTGAAAAACTCAGGCAGCACATTTCACGCAACGCCCAGGACAAGCAGGAGTTGCATCTGTTCATGCTGTCGGGGGTGCCCGATGCTGTCTTTGACCTCACAGACCTGGATGTGCTAAAGCTTGAACTAATTCCAGAAGCTAAAATTCCTGCTAAGATTTCTCAAATGACTAACCTCCAAGAGCTCCACCTCTGCCACTGCCCTGCAAAAGTTGAACAGACTGCTTTTAGCTTTCTTCGCGATCACTTGAGATGCCTTCACGTGAAGTTCACTGATGTGGCTGAAATTCCTGCCTGGGTGTATTTGCTCAAAAACCTTCGAGAGTTGTACTTAATAGGCAATTTGAACTCTGAAAACAATAAGATGATAGGACTTGAATCTCTCCGAGAGTTGCGGCACCTTAAGATTCTCCACGTGAAGAGCAATTTGACCAAAGTTCCCTCCAACATTACAGATGTGGCTCCACATCTTACAAAGTTAGTCATTCATAATGACGGCACTAAACTCTTGGTACTGAACAGCCTTAAGAAAATGATGAATGTCGCTGAGCTGGAACTCCAGAACTGTGAGCTAGAGAGAATCCCACATGCTATTTTCAGCCTCTCTAATTTACAGGAACTGGATTTAAAGTCCAATAACATTCGCACAATTGAGGAAATCATCAGTTTCCAGCATTTAAAACGACTGACTTGTTTAAAATTATGGCATAACAAAATTGTTACTATTCCTCCCTCTATTACCCATGTCAAAAACTTGGAGTCACTTTATTTCTCTAACAACAAGCTCGAATCCTTACCAGTGGCAGTATTTAGTTTACAGAAACTCAGATGCTTAGATGTGAGCTACAACAACATTTCAATGATTCCAATAGAAATAGGATTGCTTCAGAACCTGCAGCATTTGCATATCACTGGGAACAAAGTGGACATTCTGCCAAAACAATTGTTTAAATGCATAAAGTTGAGGACTTTGAATCTGGGACAGAACTGCATCACCTCACTCCCAGAGAAAGTTGGTCAGCTCTCCCAGCTCACTCAGCTGGAGCTGAAGGGGAACTGCTTGGACCGCCTGCCAGCCCAGCTGGGCCAGTGTCGGATGCTCAAGAAAAGCGGGCTTGTTGTGGAAGATCACCTTTTTGATACCCTGCCACTCGAAGTCAAAGAGGCATTGAATCAAGACATAAATATTCCCTTTGCAAATGGGATTTAAACTAAGATAATATATGCACAGTGATGTGCAGGAACAACTTCCTAGATTGCAAGTGCTCACGTACAAGTTATTACAAGATAATGCATTTTAGGAGTAGATACATCTTTTAAAATAAAACAGAGAGGATGCATAGAAGGCTGATAGAAGACATAACTGAATGTTCAATGTTTGTAGGGTTTTAAGTCATTCATTTCCAAATCATTTTTTTTTTTCTTTTGGGGAAAGGGAAGGAAAAATTATAATCACTAATCTTGGTTCTTTTTAAATTGTTTGTAACTTGGATGCTGCCGCTACTGAATGTTTACAAATTGCTTGCCTGCTAAAGTAAATGATTAAATTGACATTTTCTTACTATATCACCTTTTTTGAGGGGTCTTAATTTACTTTGCTTAATTGGTGCAATATTGCTTTAACTCCGTTCACTAAAGACAAACACATCAAGTCCAAACTTGTAAATTTAGATTTGCTGAAATACTGATTTATTTCCTGTTTTAATTTAAAGTGCCTCAAGTAAGCACCTCTCACAACAGTTGACTGGTACTGCTGCTCCTGAGCACCTCGTGTCATAGATTTTATACTCTTACAGACTTGGAATGCAGTAGAGGTATGTGGATTTTTAGGGGTTTTGTTTTTTTAAGAATAAGTAACAAGAAATAACACATTTCTTAATAATAGCTTTTTTGACATAGTTTGGAGTTCTGATTATATGGTACATTTTTCTACCAGTAATATAGGGTTGCCAATAAATAGAAAATGTTTTCTAAAAATAAATTTTATTACAACAAAATAAAAATTTTAATGACTTATTAACACAACCTCCAGTATCACCACCATTTGGAAGATAACACAGAATCACAAGTATCATTTAATTTCTTGCCCTTTTCAGTGTTGTTCTGGTGTTGGTGGGAAAATAATAGGAAATGTAGTTCATTGGGTAGGGAAACTCTTACCTTTCCCTATCTTAATGACAAGCTGTATTTTCTGTGTTTTTGTGCAGC